CATTTTTGGTTGTCAAACCTGGTTGTGGGGAATTGGGATGGGGATGCTGCTGGCACCTAGTGGGTAGAGGCCAGGGACGCAGCTAAGCACCCTGCAAGGCACAGGGAAGCCCCCACCACAAAGAGTGACCTGCTCCCTGTGCCAGTAATGCCCAGACTGAAGAACCCTGCTCTAGCACGGTGATTTCCCTTTTACTTTCTCTCCTTGGTTATTTTAGAATTGTTTAAAAAATATCTCCTCCCTTCTTAGTCAAAAGCTGTGTGTGGTCTGCAGTAACCCTGTATTCTGTGTCACTTAGGGGCCTGGGTCTCTGGAGTTCATGCTTTTGGGACTGGGGTCCCAAATCTGCGTGTTTAACAGGCGCCCTTGGTGATTCTCGTGCCCTCTGAGGTTTGAGAGCTGCTATCCTCAGGCTGTAGCCATATTTCTTGTCACCAGCCATCTTGTATTATCATCCCCAAGGTTCGCTTGCCTAACATTCCAACCTGATAATAGGCAGGTGTCCTCAAAGGCGATGCCACAGCCTCTGGTGAAGAAATAACCATTGGTGGCTGCGAGTGTACTGAGTAGGAGGCGAGTCCTTCTTGGTGAAAAGGCTGGAGTGTCCCTCGTGGAAGTGGAGGGCATGGGATCCCTGGAGGAAGGGAGCAAAGGATACTCCTCCTGAAGCCCCTCCAGGACGGTGTTGGAGCAGTCTGGTCAGTGCCACTTTGCCTGCTGACCTGATGCGGGGCAGTGGAAAGGACTAGGCTTGTGCCTTTGGGGTGACAGAACATCCACCCCCTAGATCCAGTCTCTTGTTTATCCATGCAGAAAGGAGAGGGCATCTGGAGTAAGGTTGGCATTCTTGCAGTGAAAGCAGGCATTAGGCTTTTGCTTCTGAGGGAGAGAGGAAAGCAAGTGCAGCCTGTGCGCAAATGCTGGTGGTGCCTCCCCTCCCCCCCGGGAGGCCGGGAATGGGGGATAGTAGGAGGGGCTGGCTGTGACTGCATTCATGGAAATGAGCCTGGAGGAGCGGAGCAGCACACACTCGGAGCGTCTGCTAGGGCTGCAGCTCTGCGCGTCCATCTCTGCGCTCTGCGCCAGCCTTCCCCACCGGGCCCAGCGAGTTTCCACCTGCAGGGCCGGTGCTCTCAGCTTTTGTTTTCTCTGGACACCTTCTTCTCTACCCCTGCTGTGCTGGCGCACACATGCTGTCCTTGCTCCGGCTCTCCCTGCACCTACAGCTGTGGGAGCTCCCGGCAGCCTGGTACTGTGGGGTCGCTGCACGGAGCCACCATGGCCTCTGACGTGGAGAGCTGTGACCTGCCGAGGCTTTGATGTTGCTGCCCAGGGCTGGCCAGGACACTGGGGCCGCAGGAGAGGGGACTCACCGTGGGTAAGAGGCTGGTGGATGGCGTGTGGAGCCCTCTTTCTTGTAACATTGCCCTCCATTTTTGTAGTTCCCAGTGACCTGACAGCAGAGGAGCGTCAAGAACTGGAGAACATCCGACGGAGAAAACAGGAGCTGCTGGCTGACATTCAGGTAGGAGAGTGGCATGGTGGTTTCACCAACGTTTCCTGCTGACTCTGGACTGTCTGTTTTATAGAGGCTGAAGGATGAGATAGCAGAAGTAGCTAATGAAATTGAAAACCTGGGATCCACAGAGGAAAGGTGAGTCTGCCCTGCTGCCAGGTGGCTTCTGTGTACTAAAATGGCTGTGATGGTTGTTTTACAGGAAAAACATGCAGAGGAACAAACAGGTAGCCATGGGCAGGAAAAAATTTAATATGGACCCTAAAAAGGTAAGTGAGAAAGAAGCGGGAAGTGGTCCATAGCATCATTGGCGTCTTTGTTGTCTTTTTCTAGGGGATCCAGTTCTTAATAGAGAACGACCTCCTGAAGAACACTTGTGAAGACATTGCCCAGTTCTTATATAAAGGCGAAGGGCTCAACAAGACAGCCATCGGCGACTACCTAGGGGAGAGGTAAGGCCTTGGGGATTATGCGCATGCTAGGGTTTCTCTCCCATTTTTTGTCTTTTCTCGATAGAGATGAGTTTAATATCCAGGTTCTTCATGCATTTGTGGAGCTGCATGAGTTCACTGATCTTAATCTCGTCCAGGCACTACGGTGAGTATTCTTGAGGTGAGCCCCTTTGGAAGAGTTCTGGAACACTCTGTCTTTACCCACTCAGGCAGTTCCTGTGGAGCTTCCGGCTACCCGGAGAGGCCCAGAAGATCGACCGGATGATGGAGGCGTTTGCCCAGCGATATTGTCAGTGCAATAATGGCGTGTTCCAGTCCACGGGTAAATACGATCATTCATCCTAGTTTATGATGACGGCTCCCCTTTGCTTTTCTCTCATCTTTAGATACTTGTTACGTCCTCTCCTTTGCCATCATCATGTTGAACACCAGTCTGCACAACCCCAATGTCAAAGATAAGCCCACTGTGGAGAGGTTCATTGCCATGAACCGAGGCATCAATGATGGGGGAGACCTGCCGGAGGAGCTCCTCCGGGTAAGCAAGGAAGAATGGTCTTCATTCAAGTCTCAGAGACATAAATTGTCATCTTTTATCCCAGAATCTCTATGAGAGCATAAAAAATGAACCCTTTAAAATCCCAGAAGACGACGGGAATGACCTCACTCACACTTTCTTCAATCCAGACCGAGAAGGCTGGCTATTGAAACTCGGTAAGCGCACCTCTGAGTCAGGGCTCCTAAAGTTGTCGAACGTGCATCTCTTTTTGCTCTGCAGGTGGCAGGGTAAAGACTTGGAAGAGACGCTGGTTCATTCTGACTGACAACTGCCTTTACTACTTTGAGTATACCACGGTGAGCACCTGCTAGTCGGCCTCCAGACTAGGTCTTAAACTTCCTCTCTTCAACTGTTCTGTAGGATAAGGAGCCCCGTGGAATCATCCCTTTAGAGAATCTGAGTATCCGGGAAGTGGAGGACTCCAAAAAACCAGTGAGTATTTTTGCTGAGATATTTTGAGGGGATCCACTCTCTCCCTCTCTGTTTTGATTCTCAGAACTGCTTTGAGCTTTATATCCCCGACAATAAAGACCAAGTTATCAAGGCCTGCAAGACCGAGGCTGACGGGCGGGTGGTGGAGGGGAACCACACTGTTTACCGGATCTCAGCTCCGACGCCCGAGGAGAAGGAGGAGTGGATTAAGTGCATTAAGTAAGTGACTGCTGAGAAAGGGCAGTGCGCGCCTGGTGCAGCCCTCACCTCACCAGGTGTTGATCATCTTAGTGGTTAAACATGCCGCCCGCATCTCTTCTGTGCTCCAAGTTCTTAGGGAAGCTTCGTCCTGGTTCCCAGCTGACGGCTTCCCAGGAGGCCTTTGGATTCTTGGCTATTATAGCATATGTAAGAGAGCACGTCCCATCTGGGTTCCCCACGTGTCCTCATAGACCCAAAATAGGAAGAGGCGAGTGAGCTACCCACACAGATGCCATCTGCTCAACTGGTCTTTCTGTGTCTGACGAAGCCGCTCTCATTCTCATAGTGACAGCTCAGAGGAGATAGTAGTCATGTTCTGTAATTTGTGAATCCTGTGAGACACCATTTTCCTAGCTACAGATGAGGAAACTGAGGCCCATAGAGGTTAAGAAATTTGCTGGAAGTCACATACCGTGATCCAAGGTCCGGGAGGAGGGAGAAGCTTCCTCAGGGTTCCACAGCTAAGAAGTGGAGCTCCCAAGTCCAGGCCTCTGACTCCTACCTCTCGGCTCTGTTGGCTCCACTGGGCCACGCCATGTAAGGTCTATCACGGGGCTGGAAATTTCCTCATGTGACAAGTATCTGGAAACATGGCTTTCTAAAGTCAGTTGGCTTCTCTTGCTTAATGTTCTTCCCTGGGACTTGGTCTGCCTGGCTCTCCCTCCAGTCCCTGTGCGAGGGTCAGCAGTGAGCATTCTGACTTTGCCTTCTCTCAGTGATGCTTTCTCCTCCCTCCAGTCCCTGTGCGAGGGTCAGCAGTGAGCATTCTGACTTTGCCTTCTCTCAGTGATCCTTTCTCCTAAGAGCACAGCCTTGCCCTCTCCCTCCTGGTGCTTCATCCATGAGAGTTCACCTAGCTGTTTTCCTGAGAAAGACTCCTCAGCTGCCTGTGTGACTTCACCTGGAAGACAGGGAGAATGTGCCCACAGGTGACTGCGAAGGTCCCTGTAAGTCCTCTGTGTACTGTGTGACGGGCTTTCTCCCACCCAGGCTACAGCCCCGTTCCCGAGGGTGTGCAATATCCTCTAGCCTTTGTTTTATCTTTTGGTATTTCTACTCAGACCAGTGTAGGTTTTGGCCCAAGCTAAATACCTTAAAACTGACTGAAGATGGAGATGATGTGATGATGGAGGGAAAGGAATAGATGATTTATCCTCTCAAAAGTAATCTGAAAATTCATGCAATGAAAACAGACAGGAACCAGCTGGAGAGAGGATGGATTTGGCGCCAGGTCACGCTGCGCTGAGACTCCTCGCTCTGTCTCTCTGAGCGCAGTGCCTGGTAGGTGGGTAACCTACCTCTTCTGTGTGATAGAGGTCATTTCTGCCTCATGGGGCTCTTTTGAGGATTAAATGAGATTGTGTAGTGGGCATGGGGTTTGGCAGCTTCCCTGGCATGACAGCCATCATGGGAAGTGTGGCCCTGAGCGGGGGCCAGCCCACCCTCCATTGAGCAGACGCGGTGCCACGGTGTTTTCAGAGTCCCCTACCAGTAATGGCACCAGCCCTGTGTTCTGGGGAAGAAAACAGCAGTGTTGTGGGGGACCGGTATCCTTTTTTTTAACATACTGAAAAAAAAATTTATTGAATCATTATGAAATGTATTTTTTATATAAGATTTGAAGTAAGGGTTTAAGTTTGTTCTCATGAATGAATAGCTGATGGTCCGGACACCATTTATGGATTCATTGGCATCGCCCCCACTGACTTCATATGCTCTCCTTAGAGTGTACCCAGCTCCCCCACCACGCTTCATGCACCTGTTGCTCCACCGCGCCTCCCAGCGTGAGCGCCGCCCGCCCCTCCCCCTGTGGCATCGTGGTGTCCTTTGACTGTGCTGGCTGGCGAGTTCCCTGTCCTCCCTCACTGGTCTTTCAAAACAGTTTTGGCTGGTTTTGTACATGTGTCTTTCATATGGTTTTTACTTCTATAGTCAGAAAAACTAAGCATTTTTCAAAGTCACATTTAGAATCATTCAATCCTTTCATGAGCGTGAGTGCCAAGTTCTCCTGTGGGCTTGCTGGACTCCTCTGCTCTGTCCCGGAGCGGGCTGGCCTCAGCCTCGGGATCTGCAGACACCCCCTTTGGCACTCTGCAGGCACACTGTCCTCAAACCTTCTTGCACCCAGTGCGAGGTGGGACCATTAGGATTATCCCCATTTCACAGATGAGGGACACTGAGGCACAGCAAAGTTGAGTAAGTTGTCCAAAACCCCACAGAGGTGGAGCTGGTCCTCAAACCTGAGCAGTGTGACTCATGCAGCTGCACTGGTAACCACCGTGCAGCCTCAGCTGTCCTTGGCCCTAGATACTCCTCCCAGTGGAAACATTGGTGACAACAGGAGCAGGAAGATGATCTGGCTGGTGGATGCCTCCTCCCCAGTATTGCCAGAAAGGCTTTCGAGGTCAAGTTCAGGACGTGTTTTCCTCTCACGAAGTGCTTTTCCTGGAGTTCCCAGCACCCTCAGTTCTAGTGCCCCTGCGTGTGGGTGGTCCCAGCATTCGGTTCTGTAGAATCAGGTGTGTTCTCTAATGCTGGGACTTTCTTCACGCTGTACCCAGAGGTACAGCAGTAGAACTGCGTGTCAGCGGTAACAGCGGCTGCCATCGAGTGTGTCGGCTAGGCGCTGAGATGTGCTCTTTGAATATGGGATCTCTTTTTGACTCTCCGGAACCCAGGGAGGTGGAGGTGGGGCATCTCCAGCTTGCATGTGAGGAAGCGGGAGTTGAGAAGCAGCAGGCAGGGCCAGGCAGGGCCGGGCCTGGGGCCTGGTGTCCGACCGCAGCCCAGCCCCCCTCATCGCCTGACACTCTGCCTCTGCACACAGGGCAGTGCCACACGCACCTCTCTGCAGAACCCCCCAGCTTACCCGAAAGGGTTGGCCTACCCAGGAAGCCAAGGGAGATTCACCCCAACACCTCCAAACATGAAAGCAGGTGTCCCGGCCGCCAGATTCCCTCGTGAAAGCACTTCAGGTGGTCAGACCGCTTCCCAGTGAGATCCCATCGGGACATGTTTCTAGTGCTCTTCAGTTCCTAGCATTCCCCGGGGAGCTGCGGAAGCATTTTCTCATGGACACACTGTCTCTTGTGAATAGGTTCCAGGTCAGCCCAGGAGAGCCATAGCAGCTGCTGGTGCCACCGTTCAGCAGGGGTGAGTGCCCTGCCTGCAGTCAGGAGGCTTGTGCCCGAGCTCTGGAACAAATCATCACTTAGGATACAGCTTCCCTGGAAAGAAATTAAGTGTCAGGACTTTTAGACCATAAGTTGCTTGAAAGTCGAGAATGGCAGACATAGGGTTGTGGTGTTGCCAGTCCACTGCAGGTGCTCCAGCCCGCGGCGCGGCCTGCGCTGCTGTCTTTGAGGCTGTAGCACAAGCATGAGCTCGGGCCCCCTCCCTGTGCACCGGAGACCCAGCCAGGTCCAGCCGGTCTGTCCATGGTGCCCCACCAGCAGCATCGTGCTGGGCAGTGCCGCCTGCAGAGTCATGGAGCCTTAGTTACTGAGCAGGTGCACGTGGGGGGCTTGGAAGGCCCCACTGCATTACCATGCCAGCTATCACACACCCCGTGCCAGAGGACTGCATGTGACACGGCTTGATTACGTGGCACTCGCTGCTGCAAAGCAAAGTCAGATGTCATCATGGAAACTCAAGCACCAGTCTTTTTCTCTGAATTGGAATATAGCTGTAAGAATGTGGTATGATTCTGTTCCTAAATGTGAATTGATTATTATGTTGAAACAGGTAAAAACCCCAAAATTTTCTTGTCACGTGTTCCTGTGTCTCTTTCGAAGTGTGTCACCTTAGGTCACTGTGTGGACACAGCAAGGGTGGAGGACGCTAACTTGGCCTTTGCAGTGATGGTGGGGTGGGACAGGTGTTCTGGGGCACGAGGGGCCCCTGAGAATCCCCTGCCTGGGTGTGTTTCTTCTGATTCTGTCCCTCACGTCTCTGTTTTCTCCCTTTTCTGTGCTCCAGAGCAGCCATCAGCAGGGACCCTTTCTACGAAATGCTCGCAGCACGGAAAAAGAAGGTCTCCTCCACGAAGCGACACTGAGCGTGCAGCCAAGGGCGTTGGTCTGCGGGGGCCTTGGAGCTCCTGCTCTTCTCCCGCACCTCCATGGATGCACTGCTGCCGAGCAGAGCGTCCTCTGCCAGGCCCCGCCCTGGATTCCTAGAGACTAGCTTCAGCTTTTGCTATTTTTTTTAAGTGGGAGAAGGGTGGGCAGTTATCACTGGGGAAGAGAGGACCGGCCACCTGTCCAGCATGGGCTCCAGAGCCTTCCTCTCTCACAGGGCAGAGCTCTTGTCGGCAGGGCAGCCTCCTGGCCAGTTTCTCTGCTCAGTGTTCTGGTAGCAGAGCTCAGAGCCAACTGTTTACCTCTTGGTTGTCCCCGTGAAGAAGCCTTCAAACCCTGCACCATAAATACATGTGTCCATATATTATTATATGTTAAGAGAAAAAGGTGGAAAGGAAGAGAAGCCACATACTATAAAGATCTATTTTTTTTTTTTTAAGAGAGAACGTAGGGCTGTTCAGGTGCATTCTGCCCTGGCTGCGCTGGGGAGCTTCTCCCTGGAGAAGAGCACCTGGGGCTGCGGCCAAGGGGCATCAGCCTGGGCCCGCGGCAGGGCCTGGCCTGCCTCTCCTGTGCTGTGGGAGCTCGCTGCCTGGTGCTTGTCTGGGCGAGATGGACAGGTGAGGTCGAGGACGCAGAGGGCAGAGGCCCAGTGGAGCCTCAGACGGCACAGTCAGAGTCGGGGGCCTGCCCTGGCCGGGGTCGCAGTCGGCAGCAGCGTGCAGTCCGGCATCTCCCGCGGATGCTTTTCCATCCCAAGTGCCTGCGGAGCGCCGAGGAGAGGAGAGAGCTGACTGGACGCTTACGTTATTTTCCTCCTTCAGAATCCAAGTTCTTGTTGGGCTTTAAAGTAGAAAGTCAGCATTTTCCTTGAGCTAAATACCTAATAACCAAAACTGTGAGGAAGGTTATCGGGACAGAGGTTCCGGATAACCTGTTTCATTTTGGGTTTTCTTCCTCTTCCCCAGACTCCAGTCCTCGTTCTAGAGGAAGGAGTAGGACTTCCCCGATCCCCGTAGGGCTTCAGCTTTTTCTGCCTCAAAACCAGCCCTAACTGGACTACTCTGGATGCATTTTGTGGTGGGCCCCCTAGAGGGGAAGATGGGCCTTTATCTGCTCCGTGGGGTGCACTGGAGTGAGGGGGGTGGCCGGGCTGCCTCTCGCATCTCTGTCTTCCCCTGCAGGCGCTGTGTGAGCTGGCCCTGCCCCTCCTCATTACAGTATGAAGGGAGCCGTGACACGCAGCATTTTCCTGCCGTTCTCTCAGGGACTCTCAGGGCAGCTCCTGCCACTCCGCCAGGGCCAGCATGCCAGTCCAGGCAGAGCAGGTGGCTGGCTGTCTGGCCGTCTCGCCCCGCCCCTCCACAGGACCCTGGACCAGGGCGGTGCAGGGCGCAGCCCTGAGGAGGCAGGTGGAGGAGCTGCGGGTTTTCACAGGGCCGCGTCGCCACGGCTCCTCTGATCCTTTAGGGTTGGCGAGCATCTCTGGAAATAGCTTTTGCAGAGGAGTGGTGGGAGGAATAGAGGGGGACAGTCTGTCACCTCCCTCCCCGCCACTTTGTGTAGATCCTACCTGGAGGGAATGGCTTTAGGCACTTTTGTGCCAGAGCTTGTGAGGGTGACAGAAGAGGGTCCAGGCTGGAAACCTGAACTTTCTGGGTGGGAGAACCAGGTGGTGCCTGCCGAGGTCTGGGCGTGTTTGGGCCGGTGCTGGAGCCTGTCCAGCTGGCCCGGGCCCTGGCCTGGTTCTCAAGTGTTTCCTAGACAGAGAGGCACCTGGGTCAGTATTAGTCTATTTATCAGAGGTGTAAATAATCTATGTATAGTTTTTCTCCTTTTAGATTATTTTGTATTTGTTTAAAAGAAGTTTTGTCAAAATACAAAAATATAAAGAAATGACTGAAAGTTGTTGACAGGGTTTTTAAGAAATAATTATTCTAATTGTTTTTGTTTGTTTGTTTTTGCCTTGTAAACTAGCGCCAAGGAACTGCAGCAAATAAACTCCAACTCTGCCCAAGCCATCTTTGTTGTTCGCGGTGTCTCTGGGCTCAGG